AGCCCCTGCCCGGTCCAATGGGGAAGGCTGACTGACAGTGGCTTTCAGAGCAGGGCCGTCCGGCTTCCCCAGAATCTGTCCCCATGGACATACGACTTTCCACATGTTTGACTTCAGGGTGTGAGGGGAGGAGGTGAGGGCAGAGGTCCTCCCGATGCTGCCTGGAATGGAACAGAGACAAGCTGTTGCAATTAGGGAAGAGTGAGCCCTCCCTCTGGTGCGCAGAGTAAACCGGTGTTAGTGTGTGCCTGGGAGAGAGGGAGCCGGGAGGCCGCGGTAACCCCAGAGCGAGCTGCTGCGAGCAACAGATCCTTATGTAAAAACACGGTGGATTGTCCCTGTGGTTGCCAAAGCCTCTCCCTGGTGGTCTTGCTCCTTGAGGCGCTCCCAGCTCCCCCTTCCTCCTGCCTTCCCCGAGCTTCCAGGCAGCTCCCTGCAGTTCAGGTGCTCCGCGGGGATGTTACCTGTGGCTCTGACCATGTCTTTCTGTTGGCCTACATCAAACACCTGGCTGTCGCCGGCAGGCGGGCTCTGAAGGCTACTGTGCATGTTCACCAAAGGGTGAGGTCACCATTCAGGAGTCTTGCTTCTTAAATGGGTTTTGCAAAACCATGGGTCTCCTGGGAGGGCACCGGGTGGGGGGCGGGGGGAGCAGAGAAATGGCATTAAGGGAGTTGGGAGGGAGAGAAAAATGGGGATCTTGTTTTTTGTCGTCTTGAAACTGTGTTGTAGGCAGTGGGGTCTCTCTGTACCTCCCACCCTTGAGGAGGGAGGTAAAGATGAGCTCAGTGTCCAACACCCCCTTTTGCGTTTGACTAGAGATGGTAACCATCTGATAGCAGGGAGAAAGGGAGAACTAGCAAAGAGTGGGTGGAAGGAGAAGTATGGGGGGTAGACAGCTGCTTCTCTCTGCCCTGCAGTTTCCCCTGAAACCCAGGAATTCACATAGGCATCCCCCCACCCCACCCCACCCTCCACCCCCAGTTCTTTTCAGTTATAGTTGCGTCCTTGCTGGGCTGAAGGGAGCACTGATACAGTTCACGTCTCTCCAGTGAGTGGCATCTCCTATCTGCTCCTTCCTGCCTGAGCTGGCCATTTGTACCCTGCAAAAGTCCGAGTTCCTGCCCTGCCATCCTTCCTGGCCTGGAAATGCACAAGTGTCACTCACAAGTGCTTAATTTTCCTGAAGCAGGGAATTGGGCCCGAGTTAATTTCTAAATGTCTATTCCAGACCCTTCTCCGACCAGGAGGCTGTGGTTCAGTCCCTGGCAAACGAGCAGTGACGCTGATTAGCAAGTGCTCCGATGGGCAGCCTGCCTTTCCTGGGGCACCGGCTGGGAACACCAACACCTTTCTTGTGAGCACATCTCCCCCTTTTGCCTATAAAAACAGTCTATAAGATGGTAAAGATTGGGCCATAAAACTTCCGTTCCAATCCATTCAGCATCAATAGCCTGAAAAAGTGGGAGCAGCAGAGGGGCCAAGATTAGCTTTGAAATAAATAAATCTTAGGAGGTAAGAATGAATTTCTTGGTCGAGGGTGGTGGGGAAGGGATGAGGTGCGACCATCATAGCTCAAGTCTCCCATTATCCTTCAGTATCTGTTCTTCGGGGTCCTGGTCACACCATGGGCCTGGGCAGGGAAGTCACCTGGTTTGGCTGAAGGATGGGGCCTCAGGCCCCTCCCCCTATTGCTCCAGACATGGAATTTACAACAAAGAAGTAGAGAGACAGGATATGAGGGTAGGAAGGTACAAGGAGGCAGTTGTCCAATTTTCTAAGAAAATGGATTTGTTCGAGTGAGAAACTAAAATGTCAGGTTTAGGAAGGCGGCTTTGGATTGAATGACTACTAGTGTCTCAGGCAGAACTGTCAGCCTGGGAGGTGTCACATGATTCCTGTGTCTTCACATGATCACTGTTTTGGGGGGGTGGGGCCAATCATGTGAATTATCCTGGGTGGGGGAGGCAAGAGAAGAAGTTTCTAAAGATTGCTTTTAGCACAAATGCTGCCAAAGGGAAATTCTAAAAAGATCCCAGTGAAGTCACCAACCTATGTTTTTGGACCCAATGTGAGGCCTGTTTCCTAAAACAACTGCACTGAGGGAGATTCTGAGGCTGGGAGAAGGGCAAGGGACTGAGGCCTGGGGACACCTGGCACCTGATTTTGTGTCAGCAGGGCCTGACGCTGAACCCGCAGGATGCCTGCTTGGCCCCAGGTAGGCCTTGAGACCTCTGAGTCACCCCCCAGGCCGACCTCAGATAAACTCCCATTCATTTCTTCTCTCTGGCCTGGAGGAGGCCAAGCCAAGTTGCAGTTCAGGCTCTGGGGAGCAGCGGGGCCCCCCAGTGAACCTCTCACCGTTTGGTAGAGGGTGGCACTCTGGGGGCTCCTCTGTACTTTCCTAAATGGTAAAGTTAATCTCACTTCCTCTTTCGTAAGAAGAGAAAACGGGGCGGGAGTGCTTTGGCTCAACACATCAGGCTGTTGGAAGTTCCTTTAAAGCCATAGTTTTCTCTGAGTACTTTCTGGCCTTTACCAACCCCTCGGAAACTCACGGTAATTCACGTCTGTACTTGCAGTCATGCAGCACCTATGCAGTGCTGGTGTGAACCATGTGTTGAGAGAAGGGAGGAAAACCAACATTCATTAGATAGTTAATGGCGTTCCAGGCCGGATGCTGCTCCTGCGTCGTCTCACCCGCAAGACATGGATTGGCTCTTCTCCCCATTCTGCAGATGCAGAAAATCGAGTCCCAAACTGGGGAACTAACTTATAAGTGATAGAGAGGAGCCAGGATTTTGGATGCTGGCCTTCCTGCTGGGTGGCTTCTAGGGAAGAAGCTCAATGACTTAATCAGGATGATTTAGTCCAAGCTGGAGAGGGAGTGAGAGAGGCCCCTTTCTGGCCTTGGGTGGAGGACTGTAGAAGAGTTCTTTCTCTGGGCAGAAGGTTTTGATGAAGTCACAGGCATTTCTCTGAAAGCCTGCTGAGGGTGGAAATACTGACAGCCCCTTGGTCCTCACCAGTAACAACACATGAGAGGTGATGTGGCTCCTGTGAGAGCCCCCCATCTGGGCTGCTGAGCTCTGGAGCCCCCAGAGCTGGAATATTCCTCCCTGCATCTTCCTGGTGCCCTTTGCGACAGATGGAGAGGGGGTGTGCGAGAGGAAGGGAGTCTAAAAGTGTTGTACGGATCCCACACGCGCTCGCTTGCTGCTTCCAATGGCTCCGTGCGACAGGTTATTTTCTTATTTGTAGTCTTGGACTGACGGAAGGTTTCCCCCCTCTCTCTCTCTTTTTAAATGTGCTCAGATTTCTGGCCTGTCAACACAACTCAGATCATGTCACTCCCCAGCTCAAAACTGTTGAGTGGGTCCAAGTTTTCTTTAAAAAAAAAAAACAAAAAAACACAAAGCTGCCGTGAGGCCTGGGCTTCCTCCCTGCCAGGCCTGATTTCCAGCCACATGTTTTCCAACAAGCTGACCTGTTGAGATGCTGCAGGATAACCAGGCTTCCTCCCTGCAGACCAGAGCTTTGCTGGCTACTCAGCCACACGAGCACCCCAAAGACCCTGAGAAGCCCTGCAATGTAGAATCCCGAGCTGGGTCACATTTACTCCAGTGTTCCCTGAACTTATGAACGAGAGGCATTTGATTTGTAGTATGCCCGTTAGCATGTGGCCTCTCTCCGTTTGGTAAACGGTTTTCTACAGATCCATGCCCTCAGCTGAACTCTCAGCTCTGTGCCTTGGCCCGTGCTGTTCCTGCCATCAGAAATGCCCTCCCTGTACCTCCTTGTCTTCCTGTGTCTGAATCCTACTCATCCTCCGAGGTTCAATTTAATGTGCCTCCTGGGGAGAGGTCAGAGGAGCCTCTCCACGCAGACACACACCCTGGCCTAGCGCTAAGATGGTGCTAAGACCCCTGGGTGTTGATCTGAGCCCTGCTACTGACTTGGACAATTTGCAGGAATCTGTGTCTCATTTTGCTCATCTGTAAAAGAGGAATGGTATTAACCACTCTATTGCAAGGATTAAGTTAATTAATGCGTGTATAATGCTGGAAGCCATGCCTTGTATGTAGTAAGCACTCAATACATATTAACCAGTGTTGTAATTAGCATGGCTTTATTCTGGTTTGATTCCTCTTTTTTAACAATTGGGACGGATTTTCATAAAACATCTAACACAGTTGCTTACACATAGGGGGTACTTAAAAAACAGCAAAGGCTGTTCAGTGAACAAATGTCCTTCAGCTTGATATTTTCCTTGTAGCTTTTTTTTTTTCTTTTTTTTTTTTTTGAGATGGAGTTTCACTCTTGTTGCCCAGGCTGGAGTGCAATGGCGTGATCTCGGCTCAACGCAACCTCCGCCTCCTGGGTTCAAGCGATTCTCCTGCCTCAGCCTCCCGAGTAGCTGGGATTACAGGGATGCGCCACCATGCCTGGCTGATTTTGTATTTTTAGTAGAGACAAGGTTTCTCCGTGTTGGTCAGGCTGGTCTCGAACTCCTGACCCCAGGTGATCCACCTCCCAAAGTGCTGGGATTACAGGCTGAGCCACCGCACCACCCAGCTGTCCTTGTAGCTTTTATGCTGTTGGGGGATGGACAAGTTGAGTAGAAACCCAGGCTAGAGTGATTTAATTGCCTGTTACTAGGGACTGAGTGCTGTGGGCACAGCCTGCCTCTAGGTGTCTCTATCTGGATCCACAGGTCTGCAGTTGTGGATTCCCGGACCTGCAAAGCAGTAGGGGGCCTGAGAGAGCCCTCTGTGCTTTCATCCAGTGCCTTATGGTGCGGCCAGAAGAACAGAGAGAAAAAAACTGGCCGGGCCCACGCGGGAGATCCATGGCAAGGCCCGGCTGGAACGCCAAGCCTCCTGTGGTCCAGGCCAAGGCTTTTAAAAACTGGGCTGTGCTGGAACTTTCCACTGTTTCAGCCAGAAATCTGACAGGATCCCGAATTCCCCGGGAAAACACTAAAGTAATACTAATAGGAACCATCTGGGTTCTCTGCTTCCTGGGCTCAGCACTTGGTGTGTGTGACCCTGGTGGTACTCACAGCCACCTGGCGATGCACGTCGTTATCTTCGGACCCGTTGGATCTGTGAGGAAACTGAGGCTCTGAATGGTGAAGCAGCTTGCCCAAGGCCACACCGTAAGCGCCAGATGTGGATAACCACTGTCGGCCTAATCACAGAGCCTATGTGGTTAACTGTTGTGCCATTCCTTAGCCGTCACTGAGGCTTGCTTGACAGGTAGGGAAACTGAGGCCCAGTTGTGCTGGCACCCTGCTCCCTTAGTGCTCCTCTCATTTTTGTTTTTGTTTTTTCTTCCTTTCTTTCTTTCTTTTTTTTTTTTTTTTTTTTTTTTTGAGACGGAGTCTTGCTCTGTCGCCCAGGCTGGAGTGCAGTGGTGCGACCTCGGCTCACTGCAGCCTCTGCCTCCTGGGTCCAAGCAATTCTCCTATCTCAGCCTCCCCAGTAGCTAGGACTACAGGCGCACACCGTCACGCCCAGCTAATTTTTGTGTTTTTAGTAGAGACTGGGTTTCACCATATTGATCAGGCTGGTCTCAAACTCCTGACCTCAGGTGATCCTCCCGCCTCGGCCTCCCAAAGTGCTGGGATTACAGGCGTGAGCCACTGCACCCGGCCTCCTCTCGTATTTCTATCAGTGCACCTTCCTATGAGGTGGGGGCAGTGTGTGTCCCCAAGGTGTGTCCCTGTCCCCATACTAGAGAAGGAAGCATCTATTTTCACAGCTGAAACTGCTTTCCTGTTAACTGCTGGTGTTCCTGGGATGGGTATTCTGATGAAGCCCTCCACGAGATGGATTTTCCCTGCCAGGTGTCTTGCCAGGCCCTCAGTCCAGAGAGATGCAAAACAGCTGAGGTGGAAGTCGGAAATGCTGCAGAATTGGTTCTTTGTGTCTGTAAGATTTCCTGGCACATTCGTTCGGGGGCGCAGGGTGTTAGATGGCTGCAGATTAGCGCCAAGAGCCCAAGGAGATCAGGTGCTCGGATCAGGAGGGAAATTGGAAGCCGGGAGTGAGCGATGGGCCTCCCAGCCAGGAGGGACGGCTGGAGCAGGTGGGCGGTGATACCAGCGCCGTTTCTACAGCTCCATTCTTCAGGCCGACCGTCGGTGTTCTCCAGAAATGGAAGCCCGTGGTGGAAGGAAATACTAGGTACACGATGTGCTCGGCACAGGCTGAGCCTTGAACATGTGTTAGCTCTTCCTTATCTTTTTATTTTGGAAAATTTCAAACATATGCAAAATGAGAAGGAATGATGTAATGAGCCTCAGCTTTGACACTGATCAACTCTATACCATGCTTGTCCCCTGCCCCTATTTTTGCTAGGGAGAGGAGAATCGGGGAGTATATAAAGCAAGTGCTAAACATGGGGTATCATTTCACCCACCGATACTCTCTCCACATCCCTTCATGTGAGCTGTTACCTGACCCTCACCACGAGCCAAACAGTATGGCCCTTCATCCCCACTTTACAGATAAGGCAACTGAGGCTTCCCAAGGCCAAGTGGGGCTCATCCTTAGGCCACACAGCCAGTGAGAGGTAAAGCCAGGCTCCACTCCTCACTTTACCCTTAACCACTTTGCAGTCATTATTAGGGTCATTTTAATTGTAAATATTCATTCAACAAATATTTTTGAGCACCTACTATGTGCCAGGGATGGCTCTAGGTGCTTGGAGGATACAAATGTGAACAAGACAGACAAAAACACCTGCTCTCGTGCAGCAGACATTCTAGTGAGGAAGAGAAAAACACACCCAAGTAAACAAATGATGCCAGGTAGCTGGGGAGAAAAGCAGGAGGAGGGAAGGGAGAAGGTTAGTCAGGACAGAGGGAGGGCCGCTCTAAGGAGCAGAGGCCTCAAGAAAATGTACAATTAAGGCCAGGTGCGGTGGCTCACGCCTATAATCCCAGCACTTTGGGAGGCTGAGGTGGGCAGATCACCTGAGGTCAGGAGTTTGAGACCAGCCTGGCCAACATGGCGAAATCCCATCTCCACTAAAAATACAAAAATTAGCCGGGCATGGTGGCGTGCGCCTGGAATCCCAGCTACTCTGGAGGCTGCGGCAGGAGAATCGCTTGACCCCAGGAGGCAGAGGTTGCAGTGAGCCGAGATTGCACCACTGCACTCCCGCCTGGGTGACAGAGCAAGACTCTGTCTCAAAAAAAAAAAAAAAAAAAAAGAAAAGAAAGAAAAGAAAATGGAGGAGTAGCCACGGGGGATAGCAAGAGCCCTCCATGTGGGAGGAATGGCAGATGCAAAGGCCCTGAGGCAGGAATGAGCTTGTATGTTCCAGGAATTGCAAAGAGGCCAGTGGGGCTGGAGTGAAAGTAGAAGAGGTGGGGGAGTGAGCAGAGGTCAGGGCCAGACCAGCAGGATCTGGCTCATTGAGCACCTAACATGGAGCATGTCTGGCTTGTGAGAGGATCATTATGCATTCTCTCATTTAATTCTCACCACGGGTTCTGTAAGATGGGAAATACCGTTAATCCATTGGACAGATGAAGAAACTGAGACTCAGAAAGGTAAAGTGACTTGCCTAAGGTCACACAGCTTTTATGTGCAGAACTAGGATTTAGGTCCCTGAATGCTGCAGCATCCCCATTGCTGCTTTCCGCAGCCGTCCTTGCCCCCTTCGGGCTCTTCACCCATAGCAGCTGGAGTGAATCAAGTCATCTTTGGTTCTGCTGGAAACCTTTTTCGGTTTCCAGCATGGCATTTCTGGACCACGTCTGTCTCTTCATCCTCACCTCTTACCACTCTCCTGCCTCCTTGGGCTTCAGCCTTGGCAGCGTCCTTTCTGGCCCTTCACCAGCTTCTTTCCCACCCGAGGGCCTTTGCACTGGCTGTCTCTTCTACGGGAGCATCTTCCCTGGTCTTCACTTCCTTTGGGTCTCAGCTGCCACCTCCCTTCCTTGGATGCTGTCCCAACCACCCCATTCCAAAAGAGGTTATCGCTTGTGATTCTCTATCACTGGGCCAAATCTGCCTGTTGCCTAGTGCTCCTAGCCCTTTCTATATTAATTCATTTCATTATTTCAGCCCTGTCTCCTCCACTAGGATATAAGCTGCACGAGAGATGGGCTATGTCTCTTACTCACTGTTGGGCCTCCCAGGACCTCAGCACAGGGCCTGACACACAGTAGGTGGGTTAATAGATACTGATTGAATGAAAGAACAAGGTGGGTACTAAAATCCCCCTTTTAAAGAGGAGGCTTGGAGTTATGAGGTTGTACGAGCAAAGCTTATTCCCTAACTACCACAGTCCCCCCCCTGCAGCCAGGGCCGGGATCATACCACAATTCCCTGCCCATCAAGCTGTCATGAATAGCCCTAAGATATCAGGAAGCACAAAGATATCAATGCCAGGAGGGATAGGAGGAGGCGGCCAAGAAACCCCGGAATTTGTACTTAAAATTCTGGCTACGCAAACTGCTTGCCCAACTTTAGACACCATGATGAATGATCAGGTGCTGCAACCATGAAACATGACGTAATTAGTGCTGCACTCTTGGCTGGGGGTTGGCTTGGAGGCCCCACCTCGAGGTTAGCCTCCCCCAGAGGGTCACTGCACGAGGCAGTCTGGTGCGGGGTGGGGGTTACAACAGAGGGAGGTGGAATCAGACCACTCGGCAGCCCTGTGACCATGGCCAAATGGTTGTACCTCCCAAAGCTTCACATCTGGTCCTCCGTGAAATGGGGGTGGCGACAGCCCTGTCTTACTGGGCTCCTGCAGAGGTTCCATGAGGCCTGTCTTGCTCTGGGCAGCGTCGATGCTTATTAGCTATTGTTACTGCTGTTATGTGATTGTCATCGTTTTATGGTTTGGGAATTTTAAAAGCTCCATCTTTTGCCAGCGGGGAGACCTGGAACCCACTCCTCTGCCCCCTCAGCCTCAGTTTCCCCTTCTGTGACCGGGAGGCTTGGCTCGGCTCCTCTCTTGCAGGTCCCTTCCAGCCCTGATGCTCCAGCCTGCATGTCCTCCTGGCCCTTTGTCCTGATGACTCCACAGACTCCTCTGGGAGGAGAGGCCATGGAGGGGCTTCTGCTCTGGGGCACATTCCTGAATTGGAGTCCAGCATGTGCCGCTTACTGGCTGTGTGCTCTGGGGCAGGTGTCTTCCCAGCTCTGAGCCTCCGTTTCCCCATCTGCAAAATGGAACCGCTAACACTGTTTCCTCCCAAATGGGTGACTGTTGAGGGTTAAGGAATTAAGAGCCGTGGAAAGTGCTTTTGCAAGCTGCAAAATGCTCTATAAAAGGAATCAGTGAATAGTGTCAGCTTGGGGAAAAATCCCGTCAGTCCGGAGACTGTCTGCTGCCGGCAGTGTGCTGAAACCCTGGCAAATGTCGTTTAATAAATGCGTGTTGCTTTTAAGAGGGCCTTTATCTCAGCTGGGAAAATGTGTGCGCATCCTTGGCAACCTGAGAATCCAGAAGCCTGAACTGGAGGGGACCTGTCACAGGGAGAGGCGATCGCATGGGGTGGCTCCAGCCTCCAGTGTTGGAATCCCACCTCTGCCACTTACCTACCTCTCCAGACTCTGCTTCCTCATCTGTAGGAGGGGACAGTGACAATAGCACCTGCCACTCTGGGCCAGGATGTCCTGAGGGCTAAATGAAGGCTTCTGGTTATCTGGCCTAACCCATGCATTTCCCCCATGAAAGTGTGGCTGTGCAGCACCAGGGCCTGTCTCAGGGCAATGGTTGGGGCCTGGAGATTGGGAGGACCTCCCAACCTCAGCCTCTCCAGGCCTTACTCCAGGCCTCAGTTTCTTCCTCTGCAAAATGAGGAGGAGGAAAGGTCCTTAGGTTGTCAAGGCACCAAGCCTAGTAGATGTCAATGTCCTCTACCTGCTCTCTCAGCCTCTGCCGGTCCCCCGAAGCCTGTTAATTCTAAAGGATATTTACACAGATTTGCAGTTCTTTTCCTGCCACTTTGCAAACAGGGTCACACTGCAAGCATCGCTTCATCACCTCCAGGTTTCATCTGAACCCAGCAAATGCTCCATAGGGCTCCCAGTGCCGCCTGTCCCCGCTGCCTCCTTGCCAGCAGTGTGCTCAGCCTGCTTACAGGCCCATGCCAGAGGGGCCTCATGCATGCATCAAGGCAGAGCTGGTTCTGCCTCGGAGAGGATCCCGAGCCTCTCAGGCTTAAGGACGTGGTCATCTGTCGCCCCCTTCATCTTTAGACACCCATCTGCATGGTGACAGCTGCTCTGCATTGAGTACTTACTCTGTGCCAGGCACGCTAGCCCGTTTCATCCTCAGAACAACCCTAGTATTGTTATCATCATCATCATCATCAGACCCATTCTACAGATAAAGAGCCAGAGGTCCAGAGTGGGCGAGACATTCCCTGGAGTCTCATGGGTAGCAGAGTTGGAATCCAAATCAAAACATACTTTCAGCCAGTGCCAGGCACTGCTCCAACCCTGGGGAAGAAAACTCAGTTCCTGCTCTCAAAGGACTTATAAGTGAGTCTATGACAGGGAGATGAGCGCTTTTAAAAAATTAACAAGGAAATGCGTAGCTTTTTGAGTGAGGATGACATATCGAACAATGAAGCAGAGCCAGGGACATTGAGGTGGGTAGTATTTTAGACAGAATGGCCAAGGAAGGCCTCTCAGATAGGCCTGAAGGAGAGGAGCGAGCCAGACATGTAGATATTTAGGGATGAGAGTGCCAGGCAGAGGCAATGGCGAGTGCAAAGGTCATGTGGTGAGTGGAGAATCTGGCACGATTGGGGGAAAGCAAGGCTGTAGGCCCCTGGGGCCACTGTAAAAATTCTGGGTTTCACTCTGAGTGCAGTGGGGGCTGTGGGAGGGTTTTGCACAAAGGAGGAACGTCACCTGACTTAGGTTTTAGAGGCTTCTCTGGCTGCTGGGGGAATGTGGCTGGTAGAGAGGTGAGGCAGAGGCAGGGAGGTCAGCGTGGAGGTTCAGTCAGGGTGGTAAGAAGAGGTCAGGGTCTGGCCATGTGTTGGAAGTTGAGCCAGCAGGATCTACTAACAGATGGGTTGTGGAACACGGATGAAAGGGAGTCAAGGAAATGTCTCATTCTGAGTCCAGCACTTCTAACCACAGAGCCTCTGACCTGGGGAGGGAGGGGGCTGCATTTCCTGTTTACAGGTGAGGAAACAGGCTTAGAGAAAAGCAACTTTGCCAAGCACCGTGCTACAGACAAGACATAAAGGTCATCTGGCCCCAGAACCTGAGCTCTGGACAGTCTTAGCACCTTAGAAGTTTACCTACTGCATGGATGGGGCCACCAGAGTCTGCCCCTTCCCTGCAGGGATGTGGCACAGCACTGAGTTCTCAGAGCTACCCAGGGCAAGGGTGAAGGAGTGGGGACCCTGAGCCCCTGGGCCAGCTGTCAGCTTATTTACCAGGCCACACGCATCCCCATTTTTGGTGGCTTCAATGCAGGTAGCAGTTTCTATCACAGCACCTGGTTTGTCCCTGCCCAATGGGTGTATCCAGTGGTGCCGGCAGAATGTTCCCAGTGCTGGCCTGCTCTTCAGATGGGCAACCGAAACCATCCTTCAGGGCGCTAGGTTAGCCCAGTCCCAGGTCCTCCCCATCTCAGCTTCCTTACAGCCAGTGAGCATGTTCCAAGGACTCTACCCTGAGTCCTGTCACCTCTGCGTCTTTGCTCATGTGGTTCCCTCCTCTTGGAATGCCTTCCTTCATCCCAGCCTCTGTCAGCCTTTAAGACCTAGCTCAGGGGCCACCAGCTCCAGGAAGTCTTCCTGGGTTTCACTCTCTTCCAGAACCCCATCCCTAAACCTCCTCTTGCAACACCGATCGCCATGTGCGTGGTCATTGCTCATGTCCAGGACGGCCCCACATGCTAAGATAGTCTCAAGGGCAAGGGCCTGTCTTACTTGGCTCTGTTTTCTGTGGTATCTAGGACAGGGCCTGGCAGCAGAGTGAGGTTTGAGAGGGCATGAATGAATCATTCTGACTCCAGAGGAAATCACTGTGTAGTCCTGGCTGTTGGAGCCCCAAGCTCTCTTCTTGGGAACTGTGGCATCCATGCAGCCATCCACTGGTGCAGCCCCGGCCATGAATGCAGCCCCAGCTACCTTTCGCCTTCCTGCATGGGGTCATGGGCTCCAGCAGATGGTTCTGGGCTAGCCTGTTGACAGCTGTGCCCTGTGGCCAGCACATAGTAAGTAGGTGCTCTGGAAAGGTTAGCACCTCCTATCAAGGGCACGACCCTAGACAGATACCACACAGGGTGTTGACCGCCAGGAGCCCATGGCAGACTTGAGGGAAGTGTGTCTCCTCACATCCTCCATCACCCTTGTGCTTGTGGAAACTTACACAGCAACCTCATCTATTCCAGGCACATGCCCAGCTGGACACACTCCCGAACACAGGCACACGGACACCTGGGGTGCACACAAATAGTGGCATGTGCATACCTCCCTGCTTGTCAATGCACACACCCTCATAGTCACATTTACGCATACAGCACTCTGTCACACACGTGCCACCCCCCACACACACCCTCTACACACACATACACACCACACTCACGTGCATGCCGCTCCTGCATCACTCTCCCACACACTCACACCCTCCCACACATGCCCAGGCCACCATGATTCAGACACTCTCCTGCACACAATTCACATGCCCACGCCCATGATCCCTAGCCCCCCATTCAGACACAGTCCTGTGTTGCACTCTGACATATTCCGGCACACAGGCACCGTCTCTTTCACACTCCTCCTTGTGCCCACCCATGTGTACATGTGTGTGCAGATGCTTATGCTCTGTACACGCATACATGTATGTACACACGTGTGTTCTCGTGTGCATACTCTTATGCACCCTCAGCACACTCATGTTCACATGTTCCATTGTACAGCCCTGTACTACATCCTGTGTGCATCCGCTTTAATGTACACTCATGTTCACGTGTTCTATTGCACAGCCCTGTACTATATCCTGTGTACATCCTCTTTAATGCACTCTTAATGTTCACATGTTCTCTGCATAGCCCTTTATTACATCCTGTTTGCATCCGCCTTAATGCACATTTATGTTCACATGTGCTATTGCAAGGTCCTGTACTACATCCTGTGAGCACCCTCTTTAATGCACACTCTTGCACTGCATACTCTGGCACACAGCATTAAATCACACCCAGAAGATAGTAGAGGCAGCCCCCGATGAGGAGCTGCTATAAGTGCGGGGTGGAAAATCGCAGCCTTCTGAGGATGGTGAATAACAATAATGATGAGGGAAGAAGGGAGCCGGGTATCACTGCAGCCACTTTAGAATGTTGAGCCCTGTGTACTGCCAGAGCTCCAGCCATAGCCTCCCAGACCCTGGGGGTCCTTGAGTACAAACAAAGAATCTACAAAGAATCCAAACAGGTGGCCTCCTGCCTGTCCCTGTGGCTTGTGCTGTGGTGACCCACTGCTTCCGGGGGATGGGCAAGCTCCCATGCAGTGGCAGTGAGCACCCGCCTGGGCAAGGCTGGTTCTTGGGAAATGTGCCTGTTGGCTTCCTTCTCCCCACCCCTTGAGACAGGCTTCTGGAAGACTCACACCCCAGGGTAAGGCAGCCCTCCCCATCCCCGCCTCAAGCTTCAGTTCTAAGTTGATTTTTTTTTCTATTAGAAAAAACATCCATGTGGGCAGGGCGCAGTGGCTCATGCCTGTAATCCCAGCACTTTGGGAGGCTGAGGCGGGCAGATCGCCTGAGGTCAGGAGTTTGAGACCAGCCTGGCCAACATGGTGAAACTCCATCTCTACTAAAAATACAAAAATTAGCCAGGTGTGGTGGCAGGCGCCTGCAACCCCAGCTACTTGGGAGGCTGAGGCAGGAGAATTGCTTGAACCCGGGAGGTGGAGGTTGCAGTGAGCCGAGATTGTGCCATTGCACTCCAGCCTGGGTGATGAGAGTGAGACTTCGTCTCAAAAGAAAAAAAAAGTATCCATGCTAATTTTTTTCACCCTTTATGAAATATTTTCATCTTTTAATCTCAAAAGCCACACACATGAACATTGTTTTTTAAGAAATCAAATATATTTTCTAAATCCCAGTGGTCAGTTCTCAGCCCCCATCTTATTGCATCTCTCAGTGGCATTCAATGCAGGTGGTCACACCCTCCTTGGCCAATTCAAAGAAGAGAAAGGAGATGTGGCGGGAGAAGCAGGTCACAGGAAGGGGCCGGGAGATGGGATCTAAGATGCCAGCAGGAGCCTCTTGCCCAGGGGGGTTAGGTACATTCCAGATGTAATCATTTGAGTGATTTCTTTGAAATCCATCTTTGCCTCGAGGGTGGAAGCTCCATGAGGCCAGGGACACAGCCATTTCACAGCCCTTAGCTCAGGGCCTGGCACAGGGAAGGATCCAGAATGCAGCACTGACCGCACTTGCTGTGGACACTGAGTTCCTCTTACAGCAAACATATGGTGACCACCCACTGTGCTGACTGCTCCCCTTAGGAAACGTGTTCGTGTGTTTTGTTTCATTACTTTTTAACTTTTTTCCAAAACCAATAAATGTTCACTGCAAAAAAATACAATATATGATGTATTATAAAGTAATAAGAAAACATGCCGACCCCATCCTACCTCAGTCCCATTTCCCAGATGCAACACACCACAGCATGCCATGTTTAACTTATCATCCTTGCAGACCTTTTTCTCTAGACATGCGATTGACCAATCAACAAAGATTTATCGAGCGTCTACACTGTGCCAACCACAGTAGCAGGAGCTGGGGAAACAGTGAACAAAACAGACTAAATCCCTGGAGGAGAGGTTCATTTAAACAGTACACATACGGTAACATACATCATTACATGTACAGGTTTTTTAAAAAACAAAATGAGATACTATAAATATTCTTTTGTGTTCATCCAATTTAGAGAAGCTGAAACAATGCCCAAAGTAGGAGGGGAAAAAAAGAGAAAAACCTCATGAGGTTTAGATTCATGATCCAAAGAGAGTTACATTTTATAGCTTTGTTTAATACCCTCCAGTTGTTTATATATAGTTTTATTTTACAAAGTCATGATCATACAGAGGGTATAGATTTTTCTCCATCTTTTTTTTTCTTACAAAAGAAATGCAAACAGAAAACATAAACAAGAGCAAAATCCCATGTAAATCTACCACTCAATCATGGCTAATCTTTAATATCATTGTTTTTTTCTAAAATTGGGAGTTTGGGATCACACTGGATCTACTACTTGGTAACAGACTCTGATCTTGTAACACATTTCCATTGTAATTCTATACCATCATTTTCATGGCTATAGACTTGGCCTATAGCTGTGAAAGTAGATTCACCATAATGGGATCAGCCAATCTCCTTTCCTTGGATATTAGGATATTTTCAATTTTTTATTTTCATACAGACACTTAAGTGAATGAAGCAAAATGTCTGCACATATTCTTAGTTACCTAAAGGTATGATGTTAGATTGTTTTTCTTCACTCATATTTTTACTACATCAGAATGTTGATTACAGTTATCTTTGATGGTATGATGTGAGATTATTACTTTGTTTCCATACTTATTTTCTCTAAATGCCTTGCAATGAACAGGTTTTATTTGCATAAACACAATATTATTTAAAATGATGCCATGAAAATTTCTATATGACCACCGTTTTCATGGTAATGGCTTGTTACGGCTGCCTGTAATTCCACATAGGGGATAGGCCGTAATTCACTTAACCATCCCCTATCATTGACCGGCTGGGCTTTTTCTAATGTCTTTAAGATCGTTATACAGGAAACCTACTCCATATCTGGGGTTACGTCCTCAGGGAGCAGCCCAGCAAAGGCTGGTGAACAGATTTCACACCTTTGGTTCATCCTGCCAAGCTGCTTTCCCGAAAAGATGTTCCAATTTCCCCTCCCACCGGCAGTGCGTGGGAATGCCTGCCCAGCCGCCCTCCTCTCCCTGAGACGGTTCAGGCCCCTGGACAGTCGCATCCTCTGCTAGGAGGGCAAGAGAAAGCAGGAAATAATTTGGCCAGCAAGTGACCCCAGACCCAGAGCCAGGAGTGATTTTTAACAAGCCTGATTCTCAGAACAGAACCTGCAGAGAAAAAGAAAGCAAGCAAGGAAAAAAAAAAAAAAACCCCTCTCTACTGGAAAAAACATACACATACACAGATTAAAATAATATTTGGCACTTACGTCGCACTTTTAAAATTCTTCAAACGCTTTATAAACACTAGCTAATTAATTAAGCCGCCTAAATCTGGCTGCAGTCGGTGGAGAGAGCTCGAGAGGAGCTAAAAAAAAAATGGGGGAGCCAGCGCTACACAACTCCAGATTTTATTGTCGCCTGCCTGGGGTGTGATTACAGGCCTCCGGCTGCACCACAAGAATAGCCCTGCTCCAACATGCTGCACGCCTGACTCCGCAGCCTCTCCTGCGCCTCCTGCTCCCTCACCAACTGCTGACTCACAGCCCCTTGTGGTGTTATTGATAAGGATAATAATAACTGCAAGCCAGGCTGAGTCCCGGGCTCCGGGCCTGCACCCTCCCCTGGATATGCCAGTATCAACTCCACCTAACACATGAAGAGAGAGGAGATTTGCCCAGGGTCATGGAGCCAACGACATCCTTCCTTCCTTCATTCATTACCGCATTCATTCTGCATATTTTTATCGATGACACTGTGTTTTAGGCAGGAGGTTGGAAACAGTCCCTTGTGGATCCTACATCCTACTATTGGGAATGTGACAATCCAGAGAAAATCAAATATGTGAATAATACAGCTATGTGATAATAATGGGAATAAGAATTAAAACTTACCCAGCACCTATGCAGCAGGCATACCACCGTGTCAGGGTCCTCATGACTGTGCTGGGGTGGATGCCGGAACCCCACTTCATGGATGATGGAATGGGGGTCCAGGGAAGGTGGGTACAGAGGTGGCTAAGAGGGGAGCCATGCTGTCACCCAGGCCTGCTGGCCCTAGCAACTGTGCTTCCCCGAGGCAGCCTTTCCAGTTGGTCCAGTCTCGAGGCTGAAATACAGACCTATCCGGAAAGTTCCTAGCTCAGTGCTGCTGGTGCTGCCTCTGATGTCCCCGCCTGGATGGGCCTCCCGGGCCTCCCACACATTTGGCCACCAGCCTCACCCCTCTCAGGCCGTCTGATGCTGGCTGGGCCTCTGTCCACTGTGGGTTCTGTCTGTCCACTGTGGGTTCTGTTTTTTTCTCCTGTGCCATGAAGATCTTGCCATGTTCAACTTCAAATGGAAATGAAATGAGAAGCTGGACTTCCTGATAATAAAAGCAGTTGAGGTCTTAAGTGGTTGATCAGGAAAAGGAAGTCGAAATGGTAATATTTACACCCAAAGCAGGTGGAGTGGTCTTAGGCACTCTGAGACTCCACTCACCTGCCATGAGAACCGGGCCCCAAGGGTGATCCCTTGCCAGAGTCAAGACTGGGTGAGGCTGGGAATGGGAGAAAGAGGCAGGACAATGGGCAGATAGCCCTGGGCTTCCTGCAGTGAGGGCAGATAGGGGTCTGTGAGCCTCTTTCCCTGGCTGCCCTGCCCCTGCCAGTGGGGTGGTGCCAGGCCATGGGTTGGTGGGCAAATTCACAGGGTCTCTCTCCTCCCCAGCCAGAGCCAGAGGGGCACAGCAGCTCTGGACATCTGCCGCAGCCTTGTCTGATGTACAAGGCAAAGGTGGCCCAGGTCAGGGCAGGACAAGGTCACATGAAGGGTCAGTGGAGAGCCCAACTGGGGCCCCAGGTCACCTGTCACCTGCATACCAGGTAGCTGCCACTCCTCTGTCTACCTGGTTCTCTCCTTCTCCCCTATTCTAGCTCGCTCTCTCACTCTGCGTCTGTCTCTCAGGCATGTGTTTCTCTGAGGTCTTTATGATCATGATCTTTCTTTTTTTTGTTTCTTGTACCTCACCTTGTTCAGAATCGAGGCCCTGGCTCTGCCTTGCTCTGAACTGTTCTCACTTGGTCCCTATCCATCTTCAACGCATCTCATGACAAGCTCGTCCTGCCCTCTTCCTGTCTGGGCTCCCCCCGTGCACCCCAATCTCTCCACCCAGGGTCCCTGTCTTGTGTGCCCCAGTGTCTCTGATTGGGGCTCAGGCTCCTGCAGCCAACCTCTACAATTCCTTCCAGCTGCCCATTTGGGAGCCCTTGAGGCCTGGACTGGGTCCAGCTCCAGTGTGTCCCCATCACAGTGAGGCCTGGATCACAGGGCATCAGCAGGTGTTGGTGAGAGTGAAGTTTGAGCCACAGCCACCTCCTTGTTTATTCAATGTATAGTAACAACAACTTCCTCAGGGCCCATCTCAGGGCTAAGTGACTTCTATGTGTGATCTCGTTTTCTTTTCAGAACAAAGCAGAGGCCTGGGGGCTGTTCTACCCATCCTGTAGATAAGAAAACTGAGACTCAAAACTGATGGATAAATTAAGGTCCCACAAGAACAAGGGGCGAGCCAGGTTTCAAACCAGGTCCGATGACTCTAAAGACCAGATGCTGCATTTGGACGCTGTCCCCAGCCTTGGCTTATTTTATCCTCCCAGAGATCCATCGAGGTGGGGTCATAGTAACTATTTTACAGATGAAGTGAAAAAATGACTGCTTTGTGCTCCTTTCCAGGAGTGGCGGGTGAGGAGGAGCTGCAGGTGATTCAGCCTGACAAGTCCGTGTTGGTTGCAGCTGGAGAGACAGCCACTCTGCGCTGCACTGCGACCTCTCTGATCCCTGTGGGGCCCATCCAGTGGTTCAGAGGAGCTGGACCAGGCCGGGAATTAATCTACAATCAAAAAGAAGGCCACTTCCCCCGGGTAACAACTGTTTCAGACCTCACAAAGAGAAACAACATGGACTTTTCCATCCGCATCGGTAACATCACCCCAGCAGATGCCGGCACCTACTACTGTGTGAAGTTCCGGAAAGGGAGCCCCGATGACGTGGAGTTTAAGTCTGGAGCAGGCACTGAGCTGTCTGTGCGCGGTGAGTACAGCGTGGGCCTCCTTTGCCTCTGGATGTCTCCTGATTATCGATGGTCCTTTTGTAGCCAAACCCTCTGCCCCCGTGGTATCGGGCCCTGCGGCGAGGGCCACACCTCAGCACACAGTGAGCTTCACCTGCGAGTCCCACGGCTTCTCACCCAGAGACATCACCCTGAAATGGTTCAAAAATGGGAATGAGCTCTCAGACTTCCAGACCAACGTGGACCCCGTAGGAGAGAGCGTGTCCTACAGCATCCACAGCACAGCCAAGGTGGTGCTGACCCGCGAGGACGTTCACTCTCAAGTCATCTGCGAGGTGGCCCACGTCACCTTGCAGGGGGACCCTCTTCGTGGGACTGCCAACTTGTCTGAGACCATCCGAGGTAGAAGACCCTCACCCAGCCCAAGCCCACACAAGGTCAGAGCTTCTGCCCTGTGCTGTTTCAGTTCCACCCACCTTGGAGGTTACTCAACAGCCCGTGAGGGCAGAGAACCAGGTGAATGTCACCTGCCAGGTGAGGAAGTTCTACCCCCAGAGACTACAGCTGACCTGGTTGGAGAATGGAAACGTGTCCCGGACAGAAACGGCCTCAACCGTTACAGAGAACAAGGATGGTACCTACAACTGGATGAGCTGGCTCCTGGTGAATGTATCTGCCCACAGGGATGATGTGAAGCTCACCTGCCAGGTGGAGCATGACGGGCAGCCAGCGGTCAGCAAAAGCCATGACCTGAAGGTCTCAGCCCACCCGAAGGAGCAGGGCTCAAATACCGCCGCTGGTGAGGCCTCTATTTCAGCTGACCCAGCTTTTTACGTGAAGCCTCTATTCCATGTGGTCCCTAGAGAACACTGGATCTAATGAACGGAACATCTATATTGTGGTGGGTGTGGTGTGCACCTTGCTGGTGGCCCTACTGATGGCGGCCCTCTACCTCGTCCGAATCAGACAGAAGAAAGGTGGGTGCATTCCCCTCTTCCTCCCTAAGGGTAACAACTGGCTTTTGTTTCTTTTGTCTTTCAGCCCAGGGCTCCACTTCTTCTACAAGGTAAGTGCATCATTGGTCCAGACCCTCTTGCATATTTTTATCTGTGTGTCTCTTTCCTTTTTAGGTTGCATGAGCCCGAGAAGAATGCCAGAGAAATAACACAGGTACAGTCCTTGGTGAGATGCCCTTCCTGGGAAACTCCGTGGCGCATGACTTTCTCTTTGGGTATCTTAAATCCAGGACACAAATGATATCACATATGCAGACCTGAACCTGCCCAAGGGGAAGAAGCCTGCTCCCCAGGCTGCGGAGCCCAACAACCACACGGAGTATGCCAGCATTCAGACCAGCCCGCAGCCCGCGTCGGAGGACACCCTCACCTATGCTGACCTGGACATGGTCCACCTCAACCGGACCCCCAAGCAGCCGGCCCCCAAGCCTGAGCCGTCCTTCTCAGAGTACGCCAGCGTCCAGGTCCCGAGGAAGTGAATGGGACCGTGGTTTGCTCTAGCACCCATCTCTACGCGCTTTCTTGTCCCACAGGGAGCCGCCGTGATGAGCACAGCCAACCCAGTTCCCGGAGGGCTGGGGCGGTGCAGGCTCTGGGACCCAGGGGCCAGGGTGGCTCTTCTCTCCCCACCCCTCCTTGGCTCTCCAGCACTTCCTGGGCAGCCACGGCCCCCTCCCCCCACATTGCCACATACCTGGAGGCTGACGTTGCCAAACCAGCCAGGGAACCAACCTGGGAAGTGGCCAGAACTGCCTGGGGTCCAAGAACTCTTGTGCCTCCGTCCATCACCATGTGGGTTTTGAAGACCCTCGACTGCCTCCCCGATGCTCCGAAGCCTGATCTTCCAGGGTGGGGAGGAGAAAATCCCACCTCCCCTGACCTCCACCACCTCCACCACCACCACCACCACCACCACCACCACTACCACCACCACCCAACTGGGGCTAGAGTGGGGAAGATTTCCCCTTTAGATCAAACTGCCCCTTCCATGGAAAAGCTGGAAAAAAACTCTGGAACCCATATCCAGGCTTGGTGAGGTTGCTGCCAACAGTCCTGGCCTCCCCCATCCCTAGGCTAAAGAGCCATGAGTCCTGGAGGAGGAGAGGACCCCTCCCAAAGGACTGGAGACAAAACCCTCTGCTTCCTTGGGTCCCTCCAAGACTCCCTGGGGCCCAACTGTGTTGCTCCACCCGGACCCATCTCTCCCTTCTAGACCTGAGCTTGCCCCTCCAGCTAGCACTAAGCAACATCTCGCTGTGGACGCCTGTAAATTACTGAGAAATGTGAAACGTGCAATCTTGAAACTGAGGTGTTAGAAAACTTGATCTGTGGTGTTTTGTTTTGTTTTTTTTCTTAAAACAACAGCAACGTGATCTTGGCTGTCTGTCATGTGTTGAAGTCCATGGTTGGGTCTTGTGAAGTCTGAGGTTTAACAGTTTGTTGTCCTGGAGGGATTTTCTTACAGCGAAGACTTGAGTTCCTCCAAGTCCCAGAACCCCAAGAATGGGCAAGAAGGATCAGGTCAGCCACTCCCTGGAGACACAGCCTTCTGGCTGGGACTGACTTGGCCATGTTCTCAGCTGAGCCACGCGGCTGGTAGTGCAGCCTTCTGTGACCCCGCTGTGGTAAGTCCAGCCTGCCCAGGGCTGCTGAGGGCTGCCTCTTGACAGTGCAGTCTTATCGAGACCCAATGCCTCAGTCTGCTCATCCGTAAAGTGGGGATAGTGAAGATGACACCCCTCCCCACCACCTCTCATAAGCACTTTAGGAACACACAGAGGGTAGGGATAGTGGCCCTGGCCGTCTATCCTACCCCTTTAGTGACCGCCCCCATCCCGGCTTTCTGAGCTGATCCTTGAAGAAGAAATCTTCCATTTCTGCTCTCAAACCCTACTGGGATCAAACTGGAATAAATTGAAGACAGCCAGGGGGATGGTGCAGCTGTGAAGCTCGGGCTGATTCCCCCTCTGTCCCAGAAGGTTGGCCAGAGGGTGTGACCCAGTTACCCTTTAACCCCCACCCTTCCAGTCGGGTGTGAGGGCCTGACCGGGCCCAGGGCAAGCAGATGTCGCAAGCCCTATTTATTCAGTCTTCACTATAACTCTTAGAGTTGAGACGCTAATGTTCATGACTCCTGGCCTTGGGATGCCCAAGGGATTTCTGGCTCAGGCTGTAAAAGTAGCTGAGCCATCCTGCCCATTCCTGGAGGTCCTACAGGTGAAACTGCAGGAGCTCAGCATAGACCCAGCTCTCTGGGGGATGGTCACCTGGTGATTTCAATGATGGCATCCAGGAATTAGCTGAGCCAACAGACCATGTGGACAGCTTTGGCCAGAGCTCCCGTGTGGCATCTGGGAGCCACAGTGACCCAGCCACCTGGCTCAGGCTAGTTCCAAATTCCAAAAGATTGGCTTGTAAACCTTCGTCTCCCTCTCTTTTACCCAGAGACAGCACATACGTGTGCACACGCATGCACACACACATTCAGTATTTTAAAAGAATGTTTTCTTGGTGCCATTTTCATTTTATTTTATTTTTTAATTCTTGGAGGGGGAAATAAGGGAATAAGGCCAAGGAAGATGTATAGCTTTAGCTTTAGCCTGGCAACCTGGAGAATCCACATACCTTGTGTATTGAACCCCAGGAAAAGGAAGAGGTCGAACCAACCCTGCGGAAGGAGCATGGTTTCAGGAGTTTATTTTAAGACTGCTGGGAAGGAAACAGGCCCCATTTTGTATATAGTTGCAACTTAAACTTTTTGGCTTGCAAAATATTTTTGTAATAAAGATTTCTGGGTAATAATGAGTCCTTCCGGTGTTCAGTATTCTTGTCTTTGTGAGTGCGTCCCGGGGCCGCCTCGGGGCCTGCCTGCCCTCCTGCCAAAGCCTGGAAGAGGATTGAATGGACCCCAGGGTTTGGAAACAACCTACAGCATTTGAGCCCCTCACGTAGGTTTTAGAGACGTACAATTTTTGTTTGCCCTGGCTCAGAAGGAGCCGGTGTAAGGTTGAGATAAAATTCCATATAGACAACTGAGTTTGGATCTCGGCTCTGCTGCTTTGTAGCTGTGGGAGTTCAAACAGCACCTCTTTGAGACTTGGGCCCCGCGTCGGCACAATGGGGCAGGAATAGTCCCTGCCAGGGTGACTGTGTGGATTCAAGGAGGTTGGAAGCACTGAGCCCACGCTTGGCACTGGGTAGGCCATCACTGAGGCTTGTGTCTTTCCTTCCTGCCCTGACCCTGCATAGCTGAGTCTCGTGGCCTCTCACCACTGATGGGATCTCGGACACCCGGCTCACCCTCCTCCTGGGGCCTCACTTTCCTTCCCCACCAAATGCAGACATCTAATGCTTGTCCTGTAATATCCTTGCCAGATGACTGATGTCAAGTGCTGGTTTATAGTGGGTGCTCAATAAATGTTAGTTTCCTTTCTATCCCTCCATTAGATCATTAATGATATTAGTGCTAATTATGTAATAAAGTTAAGGCATAAATATGTTAATATTTAGTGGTTACTATGTGTCAACGCTTTAC